CAGTGAGTCCTGCTCTCCCGCACCTATGGCCCCATGGCGGGCGCCTTTCGGTGTGTGTTGGGTGCAGGGCAGCGCCTCCCGGGAGCGCCGGGTCCCCCGCCTGGAGCCCGCGCCTGTTCTCCCTCCCTTCCTCCTCCTTCCAGGAGGCGCTTCGCCAGTGAGGTGCGGGCTCAGGGCCTCGAGTCTCTCCTGGAGCACGGGCTGCGGTGCGCCGGCAGCTTACGGGGCGGCCAGTCCTTGCCCACAACGATGTGGAGCCCTGTGAAAGTCGGATTCGAATAAAGGGCCACGTGTGCACCCAGAAAGCCGAGTCTGTGGTTCAGGGGGGTCTGTCGGCGGAGCGGGGCCACTGGAAGAAAAGCCTGCGGACCTCGGTTCAGCGCACGAGTAGGACCCGACAGGGAAGACTGCAAGGGTCATTGTCCGAGCAGTGACCGCGGGGGGCTCGCCACTGAGGGGGTTCGCAGCGCGGAGACTCCAGTCTCGCGGGATCTGAGGCGCACTCGGCTTCGAGGGAGCGGCGGCCGCGCAGCCGCTGTCAGGCCCCGTCTTGGGCCGAGTCCCGGGTTCCCTGTAGCAGGCTTGGGAGCGGGGCGCCACCTTCCTGGGCCCTGGACGTGGCCGACGCGTTCTCAGTGTCCGTGAGGCCGGGGCAGGAGTGGCGGGGGTCGCCCCGAAGTGGGTGGGAATGAGCGGCCCGAGGTCCTGAAGTCGGGGTCCGCCCCGTCTCCCCGCTGCCAGCCCGATTTCCTCGGAAGCCGCGACCCCCCACGCTGGGCTGGCAGTTCTGGGCTCTGCCGGCTGCGCCTTGCCGGGACTCCCACGGGCGGGCTCCGGGCCTCCGTCCTGATCCCTTGGAGCGGTTCGACGAAGCAAGTTCCGCGGCGGGCGCGCGGGGCACTGTGGGTAGCGCCGGGGCTCACCAGGCGGAGGCGGGGCCCGGCGTCAAGCTCCGCCTCCGCGCCCCATTGGCTGGCATCACCTCCGCGCGCCTGACTGACAGCGCGCATAGGGGCGGGGCGCCGCCACCGCTTCCGCCGGGCCATGGGGCCGCGCGTGCTGCAGCCGCCGCTGCTGCTGCTCCTGCTGGCGCTGCTGCTGGCGGCGCTGCCGTGCGGTGCCGAAGAGGCCTCGCCGCTGCGCCCCGCGCAGGTCACGTTGTCGCCGCCGCCGGCCGTGACGAACGGGAGCCAGCCGGGCGCGCCACACAACAGCACGCACACGCGTCCGCCGGGGGCGTCGGGCTCGGCGCTGACGCGCTCCTTCTACGTGATCCTGGGCTTCTGCGGCCTGACCGCGCTCTACTTCCTGATCCGGGCGTTTAGGTGCGTCAGGCGCACGTGGGCGCCGTCTCTCAGGGCCACTGACTATGCCTGGACCTACTTCCAGGTTGAAGAAGCCTCAGCGGAGGCGATACGGCCTCCTCGCCAACACTGAGGACCCCACGGAGATGGCCTCGCTGGACAGCGACGAGGAGACGGTGTTTGAGTCCCGGAATCTGAGATGGTGTGCACCCTTCCCCAGCTCTGGGGCCTCGGCTTCCCTCTCACCCTTGACCCCCTGCTTTCAGATGCTGAGCCAGGGAGGCGGCCCTTCCAGCAGCCATGAGGGAAGGACAGGAGATGGGGCCCACCCCAGTGCCCAGCAACCCCCTGCTCCACCGCTCATTCCCCTGCTGGCCCCGGGGCTGGTCTCACCCAGTGCCAACCCGAGAGCTCCTTTTGGAACCTGCACAGCCCGCCGACCTGTTGCCACCTGCACCCACCGCTGGACCATGCAGCCTCGCCTCCTGGATGCTGTCCCAGCCTGGCCGAGGGTCCCAGGTGAAGACTGGAGGGACCCCAACAGCCACCGCCCAGGACGCTGAGGCTCCCTTGCCTGACTGTGACTTGTGCCTCTCTCCTGCCCCCGTGGGGACATGGCAGCCCAGAGCCAAGGCTGGGTGGGCAGGTGACCCAAGGAACCTTTCTGGGAACACCTTCTCGCCGGGCTGGGAACAATAAATGCAGCCATGTCTCTGCAGCTGGTGCTGACCCCATGCCACCTCTAGACCC